CGCCATGGCACTCCAGCCTGGGCGACAAGAGCGAAACTCTGTCTCAAACAAAAACCCATGACCTTAATGTTTTTAATGAATTTCCAAGTAAGGTTGATTTATATTGCTATTCTTTTGCTAGATTTTTTCCCCCTCTCAAAGTGTAAGCAGTATGCTCTCAGGACAGGATTAGTGAAACTGAAACAGGGCCAGTAAAATGTTTGTCTATTTAAGTTTGTAAATGCCTAAGTCCATCCATTTTTTTTTTTACATAGAAAAATAATTGGGTAGGGTTGATCACAAACCACAGATTTTACCAGGGTAGAAAGCAAAAATACCAATACTTGGCACAAGGATATGTATAAATAAAAATGGCTAAAGTCTCCAATTGTGTCTTCTACCAGCTTTGAAAAGCTGTACCCTGGCATTGTTGAAGCCACAATAATCAGCAGGCAACTAGGAAATGGACAAGAGCTATGCAGTTTTGAGAAATTAAAAAAAAAAATCTATTAGCAGAAAATAAATATGGGGTTTTGTTATAACTACATGTCAAAATTTTCCAAATTAAAACAGCTATTCCTCAACGTTCACTTAACAAGTGTTTACTGGACTGTTTAAGCGAAATTGTTTTCAGGTGTTAAGCCTACAAGTGTCCAAGTGCTTCTCGCCAGGATTAGAACCAGGAGACACAAAGCACGCAGGCGACCTCCAAAGAGATCAAGGTAGTGGAAATGCCTTAGATAGAGCCCACGGGAGTTTGCTCTCCAGACGCTTAGGTTCTCTGAATAAAAAGCGTTAAGCTTCCGGGGAATACAGCACGAACAACCAGGACCCCAACTAAGGCAGAAAACATAATTCTAAGATTTCTTCAGAGGGACGAGTGAAACCCTCCACCCAGGCCCTTCCAGGAGTCTCCGGCTTTCAGCCTCGAGACTCCGCCCTAGAGGCGGTCCCGAGGAGGGAGACCCGCCTCCTGATCCTAGATGGCCGAGGGAGACTAGCGCGCGTGCGCAGAGCTTGCATCACATCCGCCGCCTGGGCGCCCAATTCCGGAAGGTGCTGCACAGCTGTGGCGGCGGGTACTGCGTTAGTGATTAGAGTTTCTTCCCTGCCGGAGGTGGGATACACGGTAGCATCATGGTCGAGGTAAAGTGACACTGGGGCTCTCAAGAGTCGTTGATAGGTGTGTAATTACATTCTTTTTTTTTAGGAGGTACAGAAACATTCTGTACACACCCTTGTGTTCAGGTCGTTGAAGAGGACCCATGACATGTTTGTAGCTGATAATGGAAAACCTGTGCCTTTAGATGAAGAGAGGTTGGTGTAGTTTTTTTTTTTCAATTGCTAAAGATACGTTCTTATGTTTATAATTTCTAAATAGTCACAAACGAAAAATGGCAATCAAGCTTCGTAATGAGTATGGTCCTGTGTTGCATATGCCTACTTCAAAAGAAAATCTTAAAGAGAAGGGTCCTCAGAATGCAACGGATTCATATGTTCATAAACAGTACCCTGCCAATCAAGGTGAGTATGGTATTATCAGAAATGTCAGACTTCACTACTGTTGATTTTTTTTGTGTTTTTTTAGGACAAGAAGTTGAATACTTTGTGGCAGGTACACATCCATACCCACCAGGACCTGGTTAGTGAGCTGTTATATATTGAAAATGTCTTTACTAAAAGAAGTTGATTTTTCATTTTAATAGGGGTTGCTTTGACAGCAGATACTAAGATCCAGAGAATGCCAAGTGAATCAGCTGCACAGTCCTTAGCGGTGGCATTACCTTTGCAGACCAAGTATGAAATATTATAATTACAAAGATCTTAAATTACTTTGAAAATATTATTTCTTTTGCCCCAGGGCTGATGCAAATCGTACTGCCCCTAGTGGAAGTGAATACCGACATCCTGGGGCTTCTGACCGTCCACAGCCTACAGCGATGAATTCAGTAAGTTTTTCTGCATCAAATAGCAGGTTTCTTTTAATAATAATAATGTCTCTTCTATGTCTAGATTGTCATGGAGACTGGCAATACCAAGAACTCTGCACTGATGGCTAAAAAAGCCCCTACAATGCCAAAACCCCAGTGGCACCCACCGTGGAAACTCTACAGGGTGAGTGACTCTGCATTTATTTTATTATGTGATTGGCCTGCCCATTCTACTTTGTTTTATACAGGTTATCAGTGGGCATCTTGGCTGGGTTCGATGTATTGCTGTGGAACCTGGAAATCAGTGGTTTGTTACTGGATCTGCTGACAGAACTATAAAGGTAATAATGAAGGAAGAAAAAATAAACATGACGAAAGAAAAAAATAAATATTCTTTGATTGCAGATCTGGGACTTGGCTAGTGGCAAATTAAAACTGTCATTGACTGGGCATATTAGTACTGTGCGGGGCGTGATAGTAAGCACAAGGAGCCCATATCTGTTCTCTTGTGGAGAAGACAAACAAGTGAAATGCTGGGATCTCGAATACAATAAGGTAAGTTTGGAGTTAAGGATTTAAAACATTGTTAGAAGTTTTAACTTTCCTGCTTTGTCTTTAGGTTATACGGCATTATCATGGACATTTAAGTGCAGTGTATGGTTTGGATTTGCACCCGACAATCGATGTGTTGGTAACCTGTAGTCGAGATTCAACTGCACGGGTAAATGGGATAGAGTTGTGTATTTATCTGTATCTTTCCTAATATGTCTATTGTGTTTTTATAGATTTGGGATGTGAGAACTAAAGCCAGTGTACACACATTATCTGGACATACAAATGCAGTTGCTACAGTGAGATGTCAGGCTGCAGAACCACAAATTATTACAGGTATGATCGATACTTTTCAAGTTTACAGAATATGTTTTGAGGGATATATGTGTTTCCATTACAGGAAGCCATGATACTACAATTCGATTATGGGATCTGGTGGCTGGAAAAACAAGAGTGACATTAACAAATCACAAAAAATCAGTTAGGGCTGTGGTTTTACATCCAAGACAGTAAGTGTATTTTCCTAATTAGCTTCTTGTTTTTTGTCGTTAATTCTTTTTAATATTATTTCAGTTACACATTTGCATCTGGTTCTCCAGATAACATAAAGCAGTGGAAATTCCCTGATGGAAGTTTCATTCAAAATCTTTCCGGTCATAATGCTATTATTAACACATTGACGGTAAATTCTGATGGAGTGCTTGTATCTGGAGGTAAAATAAGATTTTTATAATAAATATGTTTAATACCAGGTGTAACTAGATTTTTCCCTTTAAGCTGACAATGGCACCATGCATCTTTGGGACTGGAGAACTGGCTACAATTTTCAGAGAGTTCACGCAGCTGTGCAACCTGGGTCTTTGGACAGTGAATCAGGAATATTTGCTTGTGCTTTTGATCAGTCTGAAAGTCGATTACTAACAGCTGAAGCTGATAAAACCATTAAAGTATACAGAGAGGATGACACAGCCGTAAGTTCTGTGTTTCACATTCGTTAAGTAAATACTTTATTTTAACTCACTTTTCTATTTTTAGACAGAAGAAACTCATCCAGTCAGCTGGAAACCAGAAATTATCAAGAGAAAGAGATTTTAATGAATGTGGAATTTTTTCTCTCTCTTTTTTTTTCTTTTTAATTAAAAAAAAAAAAGCTTGGCGTTCATGAGGATATCCAGTCATTTTGTGCTCTGGCTGGGAATATAAAGGAGAAATTCACTTGCTTCAATCATTGCTGCTTCATATTTTACAATAAACTGTCCCCTGTCCCCTACCCCTGTGTTTTTATTTCTAAAACAATTTGTGATACTAGGAAGATGCAGATATCAAGTAAATGCAGGTTTATTGAACATAACTATTCTAGATGTAATATTTTGACAGTCTTATTAGAAAACCCCCTTTTTTAAAAAAAATGTATGAAACCGATAATTAGGACATTTGAAGGAGCAGTAGTTTTTTTTTAGTCCTTTAAAAAATAACATCTGTGACTAATAATTTGAGATTAAAAGATTTGAAGTCTTAATTTATGTATGTTTATTCCAAAAACAGTTTTTGAGTGTATGTTCTACAAAGTTCTGCACTAGATACTGTTCAGGAAATAGACAAGTAAGATGTGTCTATCCTCTAAGACTTCCAGTTTGGTAGCTTAGTATAGAAATTCTGTAACAGAGGTGCAGGTGAAATGCTGGGGGAACAGAAGGGATAAGACCATTTATTTTTCTCAGGAAGGATTGTGGAAGACTTCATAGAGTAAGTGGCATTGGAGATTACCTTGAAGTGAAGGAAGACAAAGAAGGAAAAGAGATGAGGCATAAAGTGATGAAACCAGGCACAAGAAAGTGTGCGGTGTGTTCTGGGACAAAGAATGTTCTGCTACTGTCGAATAATGGGACTAAAGCTGGCTTGTTCTGGGGAAAGCTCATATAAGTATGGATTTTATTCCTCAACTAGTAGGATACCAATACTGGTATTGAAACTTGGGGAAAATAACTGGAGATACCAGTGCAGCTATTTAAAGCTGTAGCAAGGGCTGCAATCTTGCGGAGATTTTAAAGAGAAGTTTTAAAGTTTCTAATACTGATGCCTCTTTTTGGTAAATACAAGTTTTATAAATCCTGCCCTGGGATCCTGATTCCCCATTAATCAAGATTTGTCAGACTTCACCTTCTATAATTAGAAAACACAGTTATAAGAACAGTCAATTTTTTAAATTTTCCAAATTAAAAAATTGCACCATGATTTTGAACAAGCACTTCCAATTACATTACCCATCTTGTATGCCATAGGTGGGAGTATAATTGTCACAGCCTTTAGGAATGTAGTTTTCTGGGATTTATTGAAACTTTGAACCTTTTGGCCTACTAAGTTCATTCCTAGGAAACTGCCTAATGGGAATGATCTGACAAGTGTACACAAGCAAAGTCATTGCACCTTTGTTCTTTAATACTTAAAACTAGCCCAAATGCCCTGTCAGTAAGGGACTGGTTTAATAGATGGTACCTTTATGCAATTTGTTTCTAAGTATTCGTTAAGAGAGTGAGGAATGTCTGGATTATTAGGGCAAGATTTCTAAACTTGGGTAAAAAAAAAAGTTGTGCAAGCATTTTTGTGGACAACTTGATGCTCTAAAATATAAGTAACACCACATTACTAACAGTGGCTTTGTTAGGAAGCAGAATTATGGAAGAACTTTCATGGGTGGCTTTACATATTTCTATAATGTTTTAATTTTCTATAAGCATGTATTTCGTAAACTTAAATAAAGAAAAAAGAACACTACACTTGCATTCCTGAGAGATTCTGATATGCCT